CCAACACTGTCTCACACATAGTAGTTGCTGAGTAAACATTTGTTGACTGAATGGATGTATTTCCCCTGAATTGCTTCTACATGTCTATGTTAGATGACTGGGGTGCTTTTATTTTTTTAGAGATAGGGCCTCACTTTGTCTCCCAGACTGGAGTGCAATGGCGCCATCATGGCCCACTGCAGCCTCCAACTCCTGGGCTCAAGTGATCCTCTTGTGTCAGCCTCCTGAGTAGTTGTGACTACAGGCGTGCGCCACCATGTCCAGCCAATTTTTGTACTTTTTGTAGAGACGGGGGGTCTCACTATATTGCCCAGGCTGGTCTTGAACTCCCGGCTCAAGCTATTCTCCCGCCTCAGCCTCCCAAAGTGCTGGGATTACAGGGATGAGCCACTGTGCCCAGTCGGGATGCTTTAATGTTAGAAACTTAATTACCTTGCGTTTTTAAAGGAATGTGTGAGAAGTGCCCTATTCTGCCTCAAGTGATGGCAGAGGGTGGAGATTGAGACTGGAGGAAGCCCTGTGCAGTACATATCTGTAAGTCATGAAATAGCATCATTTTCCTTGTCTGGTCATATTAAAACGGTGATTAAAAAATCAAGAAAATAAAATCCCACTAGCAGTGTGTCCGAGAATCTTTGTTTACCTCCTCCCTATTGTTATGTCATGACATGGAGCCCAGCTGGGGAATTCTGAATACTAGGTTCTAAAACAGGATTTGTCATAAACGAATTGCTTGATCCTGGACATTCACCTCTAAAATAGACACCTGACCTCGGTGTGTGTGTGAGTGTGGTGAAAATCAAGTGGGAGGGAAAGTGAGCAAGCACCTGAACAAGGTACAGAGGCGCGCGAGGTAGTACCATAATACCATCTACACCAAGGTCTATACTATCCCTGGTCTCCGCTGCGTCCGCCGGGAGGAGGCGGTGCAAGAATGCGCACGCGCGGCCCCGGGCCCGGCCACACCCTCTTCCGCCGCTCCCGCCCAGCGACCTCGCTCCCGGGGCGACGCCCCGCGTGCGCCAGAGTCGCCGAGGTCGTCCCCGGCACCGGAAGTGACCCTGGCGGGTTTGTCTTCAAATTCTCGGCGAGCAGGAGCCGCGCCGGCAGGTGGTGTTGACGATTGAACTGGGCAGTACTGGGGCCGTGAGCGGAGAGCAAAGTGGGCTGGACTGGGTCAGGCCCTCCTTCCTCGCTGCCGGGATCTCCACTCCGCCAATCCCCTGTGCCTGGCGTTGGGCGGTTTCCCGAGGAGCTTGGGCCGCCGCAGGTGAGTTTTCACTCTGGCGGTGCTCTGGGGACTAAATTAGCATGTGGTTTCTTTCATATCCCAGAGATGAACATTCTGAAAATTACTTACCAATGTATGGCCACTTTTGAAGTCATATACACTTGCTTTACTGAAATGCCTTCAGGAAGATGCATGATTGGGCTTCGTGATCTTTTTGTTTTAGGAGGTAAATTTTACAGAGAGGTATTTAAAAAACACTAAAGTGTTTCTTTTTTTCTTCTTCTTTTTAGCTTACAGTTGAACATGAGTCTTCTTATGATTAGTGAGAATGTAAAATTGGCTCGTGAATATGCATTGCTGGGAAACTATGACTCTGCGATGGTCTATTATCAGGGAGTTCTTGACCAAATGAACAAGTATCTGTACTCAGTCAAAGATACATACCTCCAGCAGAAATGGCAACAGGTGAGAGTAATGGCTGCTGTATGTTTTAATGGATTTAAACATCCATCTTCTTCTTTGAAATCAGGTTTGGCAGGAAATAAATGTGGAAGCTAAACATGTTAAAGATATCATGAAAACACTAGAGAGCTTTAAACTGGACAGCACTCCCTTGAAAGCGGCACAGCATGACCTTCCAGCTTCTGAGGGAGAAGTCTGGTCCATGCCTGTACCTGTTGAACGAAGGTAAGTGGAAACCTTTTAAGAAACCAGTTATCATTATGATATTAATGAGTTTTTGTTTGATTAGACCCTCACCAGGACCTAGAAAACGCCAATCTTCTCAGTACAGTGACCCTAAATCACATGGTAATCGTCCAAGTACAACTGTCAGAGTTCACCGTTCATCTGCACAGAATGTTCACAATGACAGAGGGAAAGCTGTTCGTTGTCGTGAAAAGAAAGAACAGAATAAAGGAAGAGAGGAAAAGGTAAATGTTAATTGATTTTTATAAATGAAAGTTCAAAAGCGCTTGTTTTTTTCTCTTCATGTAGAACAAATCACCTGCTGCAGTAACAGAACCAGAGACAAATAAATTTGATAGTACCGGATATGATAAAGACTTAGTAGAAGCTTTGGAAAGAGATATAATTTCCCAGAATCCCAATGTTCGATGGTAAGTTATATCACAACCAAATAATTGGGTGCAAGGGTTGTTAATAAAATGTCTTCTCTTTCAGGGATGATATCGCTGATTTAGTAGAAGCTAAAAAGTTGCTTAAGGAAGCCGTAGTGTTACCAATGTGGATGCCCGAATTCTTTAAGGGCATTAGGAGACCATGGAAAGTAAGTTTATTACTGTGATGGCATTGTCAAAGATCCTCTGCTGAGGCTATTATATTCGCAACAGGGAGTACTGATGGTCGGCCCACCTGGCACGGGGAAGACGCTCCTTGCTAAAGCAGTAGCTACAGAATGCAAGACAACATTCTTCAATGTCTCTTCATCAACTTTGACTTCCAAATACAGAGGAGAATCTGAGAAGCTTGTTCGTCTTCTGTTTGAAATGGTGAATGTTTGAGACAGCTCTAATGATTCTTTATAGCTTGATATTGCATGGTTTCTTCCTTTAGGCTCGATTTTATTCTCCAGCCACCATATTTATTGATGAGATAGACTCCATCTGTAGTCGCCGAGGGACTTCTGAAGAACATGAAGCAAGCAGAAGGGTGAAAGCGGAGCTGCTGGTTCAGATGGATGGTATCTGTGTTTAGCTTGAGTTGAACAGGGACTCTTTTTCACTCTCCCCTTACCCTTATTTTAGGTGTTGGAGGTACTTCTGAAAATGATGACCCTTCCAAAATGGTTATGGTTCTGGCAGCTACTAATTTTCCCTGGGATATAGATGAGGCTTTAAGACGACGCCTTGAGAAACGAATCTATATTCCTTTGCCGTCAGGTATCTTCCTTTCAATCTTGTCAGAAAGCCTGGCTTACATTTTAAAATTTGTTTCTACCATTAGCAAAAGGCAGGGAGGAGCTATTACGAATAAGTCTACGTGAGTTGGAATTGGCTGATGATGTTGACCTTGCAAGTATAGCAGAAAACATGGAAGGTTATTCAGGTGCGGACATTACCAACGTGTGCAGGTATGAATTATCATGGAAGCATAGGTTTTTGTTGTGTTGTTGTTGTTTTTAACTTAAAACCTAGGGATGCGTCCTTGATGGCAATGAGAAGGCGCATTGAAGGTTTGACTCCAGAGGAAATCCGAAATCTTTCCAAAGAAGAAATGCACATGCCTACAACTATGGAGGATTTCGAGATGGCTTTAAAAAAGGTTTCTAAGTCAGTGTCTGCTGCAGACATTGAAAGATACGAGAAATGGATATTTGAGTTTGGATCATGCTAAATTCTCACATGTAAACTGTGAGAAATGTGCCTTAAGTGTTTGAATATTAAATGCAGTAATTCATTGTACTGAGTGCTATATTTTTTTTAACTTTCATAATGGTAAGATTTTTTTAAAAAAACCCTTATGATTCTGAATAAAGGCAATATTTTTAAGCTGAAAATTTGTTTTACTTTAGCATTACTAGATTTCTAT